GGCTGAGATAACGGGAGTTACAAATCCCTTCTGGGAGCTGGAAATCATCTTTCCTTGAAGTTTCTAAAAGCCACTGAACGGTTTGAAGCACTAAAGTAATAGCATATTCTTGTTTTAGAAAGAGCACTAGCCAGAAAGTGTCGAGAACAGATTGGTGGTAGAGAAAACCTTAGTTAGGGAATCCAGTTACCAGGCTGCAACGGCAATCCTAGTGAAATGGTGGTGGCCCCAACTAAGGTAATGCTACTGGGAATAGAGAAAGATGGAAACAATTGAGTTATTTAAGATATAATGAATAGGACTTGGTGATAAATAGATGGTGAGATCAAAGAGTTAAGAATATTCAGGCTCTGGTTTGTGCAAATGAGTGAGTGGGCAGTAATGTCATTCACTGAGAAAAGGAGGGCAGTCTAGACACGAAGCTGGAGGTGGATGGGTTAGTCCTCTAACAGAATTGGAGAGACTGAATAACCCTCCCTTGAAAGAACCACCTTTTATGCTACGTTTAAACTAATGCTTATGTCTGCAAAGAACCTATTGCTTAAATTTGTTACAACAGGTTCAATCTTTTCAACTCGTTTTAAATACATGAATTTTAGGATTACAAGTAGTCTGTGGATACAGGAACATCTGACTGAGTGTACAAAGAGGGACCTGCTCTTCCTAAAAACATCCTTCGTATGTTTTGAAAGCAAAAGGATGAGTTCTGGGCGCACAAAATATGGATAAAAGCTATGTATTTTAACGTATCTTACACCGGAGTAATTTGGGTTGAACTCAGCAGCCCTAAGCACTGTGCCACAGGAACTTGTGCAGACAAAGCGCGGGGACGGACCCTGACTCCGGTCCGCGTCTCCGCTGCTCCCTCCCTCCCTTGCCCTGAGGATTAGACACAGGAGATGCTGCCTCATACTCTCGCGAGACGGACGGAGCTCTTCGATCGGCCGATTCTCCCAACCTCACCATGGGTGCTCCCACCTGCGGAGAACCGGAGTCTGGCGATGCCAAGGCGCTTCTGGGAATTGTAGTTCCGGGCGGAATGAGAGCAGCACGCCTGGCTCCGCTCCTTCTTACTCATGCGCGACTCCGAGCTGGCCAAAGAAGTTCGTCCCCTTTGTGAGGCCCGGGATGGGAGGTGAGTTGCTTGTGGTGATGTCTCTCGTCTCGAACTCCTGATGCCCCAGCGTCACCTCTTCCAGGCGCCCGGTTCCCCCAGGGACAGCTTCAAGCGGTAGGGACAGACATCTGAGGACCCAGCCTCAGGGATGCTGTCCCCGGGCTTCCAGGCTCCAGCGCCGTAGGACTGAGGCAGACTCCACGGTGAGAAAGAGACCCGATCTAACCCAGGCCTTTCATCAGAGCCCAGGAGGGAAGGCAGGAAGTGGGACCACGAGGCCCGGGGGGCTTCTAACTCGTCTGGCCAGGGAGATCTGAATTGGGGTGAAGAGCAGAATCTCCAGAACAAGGAGGAGGTGGTGATCATGGAGACAGATTTGGCTGAAATGCCTGAGAAAGGAGGTGAGAATTGCGGACGTGTTGAACTTGTAGCGAGGTCTCATCATTACTGCTTTCTTGTCGTTAGTTCTGTCTTCCCAGGATTCTCCCCATTTCCAAGAGAAGAGCACAGAAGAGGGAGAAGTGGCTGCTCTGCGCCTCACGGCCAGATCCCAGGTGAGTGAGTCTGCTGATTATTGGAATTACACCTCTCCTTCTCTCTTCTCTCGTGCTTCCCCAGGCGGCGGCGGCGGCGGCGGCGCCCGGGAGCCGGAGCCTTCGCGGCGTCCACGTCCCTCCCCCGCTGCACCCCGCCCCGGCGCGAGAGGAGAGCGCGAGAACCCCAGCCGCGGCCGGGCGGGCGGCGAAGATGGCAGAGGCACCGGCTTCCCCGGCCCCGCTTTCTCCGCTCGAAGTGGAGCTGGACCCGGAGTTCGAGCCCCAGAGCCGTCCGCGATCCTGTACGTGGCCCCTGCAAAGGCCGGAGCTCCAAGCGAGCCCTGCCAAGCCCTCGGGGGAGACGGCCGCCGACTCCATGATCCCCGAGGAGGAGGACGATGAAGACGACGAGGACGGCGGGGGACGGGCCGGCTCGGCCATGGCGATCGGCGGCGGCGGCGGGAGCCGCACGCTGGTCTCCGGGCTGCTCCTTGAGGACTCGGTCCGGGTGCTGGCACCCGGAGGGCAAGACCCCGGGTCTGGGCCAGCCACCGCGGCGGGCGGGCTGAGCGGGGGTACACAGGCGCTGCTGCAGCCTCAGCAACCGCTGCCACCGCCGCAGCCGGGGGCGGCTGGGGGCTCCGGGCAGCCGAGGAAATGTTCGTCGCGGCGGAACGCCTGGGGAAACCTGTCCTACGCGGACCTGATCACCCGCGCCATCGAGAGCTCCCCGGACAGACGGCTCACTCTGTCCCAGATCTACGAGTGGATGGTGAGTTGCGTGCCCTACTTCAAGGATAAGGGCAACAGCAACAGCTCTGCCGGCTAGAAGAACTCCATCCGGCACAACCTGTCACTGCATAGTCGATTCATGCGGGTCCAGAATGAGGGAACTGGCAAGAGCTCTTGGTGGATCATCAACCCTGATGGGGGGAAGAGCGGAAAAGCCCCCCGGCGGCGGGCTGTCTCCATGGACAATAGCAACAAGTATACCAAGAGCCGTGGCCGCACAGCCAAGAAGAAGGCAGCCCTGCAGACAGCCCCCGAATCAGCTGACGACAGTCCCTCCCAGCTCTCCAAGTGGTCTGGCAGCCCCACGTCACGCAGCAGTGATGAGCTGGATGCGTGGACGGACTTCCGTTCACGCACCAATTCTAACGCCAGCACAGTCAGTGGCCGCCTGTCGCCCATCATGGCAAGCACAGAGTTGGATGAAGTCCAGGACGACGATGCGCCTCTCTCGCCCATGCTCTACAGCAGCTCAGCGAGCCTGTCACCTTCAGTAAGCAAGCCGTGCACGGTGGAACTGCTACGGCTGACTGACATGGCAGGCACCATGAATCTGAATGATGGGGCTGACTGAAAACCTCATGGACGACCTGCTGGATAACATCACGCTCCCGCCATCCCAGCCATCGCCCACTGGGGGACTCATGCAGCGGAGTTCTAGCTTCCCGTATACCACCAAGGGCTCGGGCCTGAGCTCCCCAACCAGCTCCTTTAACAGCACGGTGTTTGGACCTTCATCTCTGAACTCCCTACGCCAGTCTCCCATGCAGACCATCCAAGAGAACAAGCCAGCTACCTTCTCTTCCATGTCACACTATGGTAACCAGACACTCCAGGACCTGCTCACTTCGGACTCACTTAGCCACAGCGATGTCATGATGACACAGTCGGACCCCTTGATGTCTCAGGCCAGCACCGCTGTGTCTGCCCAGAATTCCCGCCGGAACGTGATGCTTCGCAATGATCCGATGATGTCCTTTGCTGCCCAGCCTAACCAGGGAAGTGTGGTCAATCAGAACTTGCTCCACCACCAGCACCAAACCCAGGGCGCTCTTGGTGGCAGCCGTGCCTTGTCGAATTCTGTCAGCAACATGGGCTTGAGTGAGTCCAGCAGCCTTGGGTCAGCCAAACACCAGCAGCAGTCTCCTGTCAGCCAGTCTATGCAAACCCTCTCGGACTCTCTCTCAGGCTCCTCCTTGTACTCAACTAGTGCAAACCTGCCCGTCATGGGCCATGAGAAGTTCCCCAGCGACTTGGACCTGGACATGTTCAATGGGAGCTTGGAATGTGACATGGAGTCCATTATCCGTAGTGAACTCATGGATGCTGATGGGTTGGATTTTAACTTTGATTCCCTCATCTCCACACAGAATGTTGTTGGTTTGAACGTGGGGAACTTCACTGGTGCTAAGCAGGCCTCATCTCAGAGCTGGGTGCCAGGCTGAAGGATCACTGAGGAAGGGGAAGTGGGCAAAGCAGACCCTCAAACTGACACAAGACCTACAGAGAAAACCCTTTGCCAAATCTGCTCTCAGCAAGTGGACAGTGATACCGTTTACAGCTTAACACCTTTGTGAATCCCACGCCATTTTCCTAACCCAGCAGAGACTGTTAATGGCCCCTTACCCTGGGTGAAGCACTTACCCTTGGAATAGAACTCTAAAAAGTATGCAAAATCTTCTTTGTACAGGGTGGTGAGCCGCCTGCCAGTGGAGGACAGCACCCCTCAGCACCACCCACCCTCGTTCAGAGCACACCGTGAGCCCTCTTCGGCCATTCTGTGGTGTTTTAATATTGCGATGGTTTATGGGATGTTTTAAGTGTTGTTCTTGTGTTTGTTTTCCTTTGACTTTCTGAGTTTTTCACATGCATTAACTTGCGGTATTTTTCTGTTAAAATGTTAACCGTCCTTCCCCTAGCAAATTTAAAAACAGAAAGACAATGTTGTACCAGTTACCATTCCAGGTTTGAGCATCACAAGCTTTTGAGCGCATGGAACTCCATAAACTAACAAATTACATAAACTAAAGGGGGATTTTCTTTCTTCTTTTGTTTGGTAGAAAATTATCCTTTTCTAAAAACTGAACAATGGCACAATTGTTTGCTATGCGCACCCGTCCAGGACTGAACCATGCATAGGCAAAACGAGTGGAGCACAGCGTCCAGCCCAGTGTGTTTCCAGTTCTGAGTCAGGGTGATCTGTGGACGGGACCCCAGCACCAGGTCTACGGGTGCCAGATCAGTAGGGCCTGTGATCTCCTGTCAGTGTCCTCAGCTAATGTGAACAGTGTTGGTCTGCTGGTTAGAAACTAGAATAATGATATTTTCAGGAAAGAAATCAGCTCAGCTCTCCACTCATTGCCAAATGTCACCCAAAAAGGGTTTAGTTTTAAGGAGAAAGAAAAGGAAAAAAAAAAAAAGTCCTGTTTTGCTTTGCAGAACAAATGAACTTACAGGTGAGCATTAAGCTTGCAGTGAGAAATGTGCAAAGAGTAAAAACCCAAGTCAATGCTGAGGCAGTTCCAACTTCACTGTTTTCCTAAATACACATCCTTGATTATTTTCAGCCTTGCTATATAATCTGATCTGCTAGAAGTGTATGAGTGAGAGGCAATAGCATATAAACTGATTTTTTAAATATAAGCTTAGGTTGTAATTGTACAAGCGACTCAATGGAAGTACAAAATAGGGCAGTTTTAACTTTTTTTTCTGCTTCTGTGGATTTCATTTTGTTGTGTTTTCAAAAAGTTATGGTGCTGTATAGGTGCTTTCTGTTTAACCTGGAAAGTGTGATTATATTCGTTACCTTCTTTGGTAGACGGAATAGTTGGGACCACCTTTGGTACATATGAAATTGGTATAACGATGCTCTGATTAGCACAGCATATGCATACTTCTCCAAAGTGATATATGAAGACTCTTTTCTTTGCATAAAAAGCATTAGGCGTATAAATGTATAAATATATTTTATTATGTACAGTACAAAAATGGAACCTTATGCATGGGCCTTAGGAATACAGGCTAGTATTTCAGCACAGACTTCCCTGCTTGAGTTCTTGCTGATGCTTGCACCGTGACAGTGGGCACCAACACAGACGTGCCACCCAACCCCCTGCACACACCACCGGCCACCAGGGGCCCCCTTGTGCGCCTTGGCTTTATAACTCCTCTGGGGGTGATATTGGTGGTGATCACAGCTCCTAGCATAATGAGAGTTCCATTTGGTATTGTCACACGTCTCCTGCCTCGCTTGGGTTGCCATGTTTGAGCGATGGCCCTGTTGATTTCACCCTGCCTTTTACTGAATCTGTAAATTGTTGTGCAATTGTGGTTATAGTAGACTGTAGCACATTGCCTTTTCTAAACTGCTACATGTTTATAATCTTCATTTTTAAAGTATGTATAATTTTTTAAAGTATGTATTCTATTCATATGGTCTGCTTGTCAGTGAGCCAGACTTGCTTACTATATTCCTTTATAATAATGCTAGCCACTTCCTGGATTCTTTAGTAATGTGCTGTATGCAAGAACTTTCCAGTAGCAGTGAAGGAGGGTTGCCTCTCCAAGCTTCCTAAGGGATGCTGCCCTGGGTGGGGATGCATTGCAGAGGCAGTAGTAGCATGGGGGCTAGAGTGGGGAGCGAGATGGAAAAGGGTGGGGGGATAGGAGAATTCTAGAGTGCTTCCAGCATGAGGGTCCTGAGAACTTCTGTCCTGAGTTCAGAGAAACATGCAAAGTAACTAACAAAATCGCTACTTGCCTTTGCAGTTTTACAGACCCAGGGAGCTGCTTTGGGAGTGAGAAAGGCAACCCTCCAATGTGTTTCAACTTTAAAATGTTGAATTCTTTTCAGACATGTGGTATCTCATTTATTCTCCTTTTCTAGCGTTTGTTGAATTTCAGGCAGAATGTCTTACAGAATGTCCTAGAACCAGATTATCATTTAATCCGAAACAGCTGAGGAAGGGACAGAGAAGGTACAAGGGCAAGGCAGCATAAAACAGATCAGGAGAATGAAGAGGGAATGCTTTGGTTTTTTGTTCTGTTTTGTTTTTTCTTTTTCAAGTAACTAAAACAGCATCTACATGTAGAGTGTCGTGGAGAGCTGAGACCAGGGTAAAGTCAAGTGCAGCATCAGTACTGCGAGACCCACCAGCCCCTGGAGAGGGTCAGCTGAGAATCTGGTAGTGAAGCCTGTGTAGGGTCCCGGCACCCTCACCCTCAGCCACCTGCAGAGAGGCCAGGGCCCCAGAGACTAGCCCGGTTCTGAAGTGGGCAGGGGTGCTGCCAGAGCCTTCCGCCCCTTATATTGAGACCCTGCTTTCAGGACAGGCCAGCCGTTGGCCACCATGTCACATTCTGAGTGAGTGTCACGGGTCCCTAACAATAATTTTCTGATCTGGAGCATATCAGCAGAATGCTTAGCCTCAAGGGGCCTGGCAGCTGTAATGTTTGATTTATGATGAGAACTATCCGAGGCCACACTTGGCCTCTAAATAAGCTGCTCTAGGGAGCCGCCTACTTTTTGGTGAGAAATTAGAAGAGTACCTAATGTTGAAAACATGACATGCGCTCTTGGGATCTGCTGTTCTCTCCAGGGCTCCAGAACCTGATACCTGTTACCAAAGCTAGGAAAGAGCTTTATCACAAGCCTTCACTGTCCTGGCATGAGAACTGGCTGCCAGGCTCAGTGTACCCCATTAAATGTGAATGAATCTGAGCTTGGTTTCCTTTATTGCTTCCTCTGCAATA